TCCTACTTGTTTACCTTTACTGTTTCATGGCTTTTTGGATATTTTTGGGTGACTGCCAACTATCAAACACAATTATTTTTTAGTACCTAAGGGCATGGTAACAAAGGATCGGGTTTTAATCATACCATGAACTGAAAACAACATGAACGGTCTTGCAAATAAACGTAATCACTTTTTGGCTTCTCCGCACAGACAACACATCGATGCCTCCGAACTGGCGACCTTAAGCCTCGAAGCGCAGTCCCGCCTCTGCAGGCGGCCACCGCGCGGGGCTGGGTGGTCCCCTGGGAGAGGCCCGGCCGGCGCACAGCGGTTCCAAGATCTCAACCAGGTTTTGGTTTTTCGTCGTTATTAAAATTGCTGTTTGGGTGTGTGTCTTTTTTTTTTTTTAAGACAAGACACTAGGCCAATTGCGCGGCGCTAGCCGGCGGCGGGGCAGGCATTTCGGAGGACCGGGAAGCTCGGAGGCAGCGGCTGTGACCTCCAGACCGTCCTCCTGCGTCCTCATTAAGGAGGCAAAATGGTGGCCGCGAACGCCATCAGGCTGCGCCAGCGCGGGGTTTCGGCGCAAACAGAGGATCCCGTCAGATTCAGGCGGCCAGAACTCCTCCTCACCCAGGCCACCCCCCGGGGCCCACAGCCTGGACAGCTACGGGCGTGGCGCCTGCGGCACCGAGACCCCAGGCGAGAGTGTGGAGGCGGCGGCGGCTTCCCCGCGACCGTGAACAACGACGCCATTATCAGCACCCCCTGCCGGCGCCTCCGGCGCAGCCCGCGCAGGATGCAAGGCCCGGCCTCCGAGGGAGGGGGAAGGAGGACGGGGCGGGAGGAGGGGAAGAGGGTGAAGAGGGCGGGAGGAGAAAGAAGAAGGCGGGAGGAGGGGAGAGAGAAGAGGGAGGGAAGAGGGGAGAGAGGCGGGGCGGGGCGGGGGAGAGAGGCGGGGCGGGGCGGGGCGGAGCGGCGGGCCGGGCGGGCTACGGGGACGGGGGCAGGGCGACTGCTGCTGCCGGGTGGCCCCCTCCTCAGGCCGCCCTTTCCCTGCGGGTGGGAACTCCAGATGGACGAGGGCCCACCCCACCCGGCGCTTCCCCGTGCAGCCCGGGGTCGCGGCGGGCGGCGAGGGCAGCGGCTCCCCGGCTCCCCTACCTTACCTTCCCTGTCCTTCTCGTCCGCCATCTTGCTGCGGAGCCGGTCGCCTGGGAGATGCCTAACGATAACCTCGGCCGCGGTGTCCCGGCCTGCTCAGCGCCCCGCGGCGAGCCTGGCCTGGAGGAGGGGCCGCTCTGAATCCCGGGGGAGGACTGCTCAGCGCCCCGCGGCGAGCCTGGCCTGGAGGAGGGGCCGCTCTGAATCCCGGGGGAGGAAGACCCTTGGGCGGGGCGGGGCGGGGAGGAGGCTCCGAGCGCGCGCCCTGTCCCCGTTTCGCGCCACGACCGGCGGGGCGGGGCGGGGAGGAGGCTCCGAGCGCGCGCCCTGTCCCCGTTTCGCGCCACGACCCTCGCGCTGGGGGAAGACCAGAGGCCCCGTCTGCCACCCGGCCCCCGGCCTTGTCCCTCCAGACCCGAGGCCGGAGCCGGACTTGTCCCGGGCCTAGCATGTTGCTTCATCACACGGTCCCCAACCCCTCCTTTCCCTTATTTCTCATCCATTTGGGGACAGCACGCGCGCGCACACACCCCTCGCCCCCTCCTGTCCTGTTTGTGCGACGTGGCGTTGCTCGATTTTTGTTGTTAACTGCAGATTTTGAAAAGCGCCGGAGAGCTAGGTGAAGAGCTGGGCTCCCAAGGGGGTGATAGAACCAGCCCGCGGCCCGGCCTCCTCCTCCCGCTTCCCATTCGCAGCCCGCCTCCCGCCGGGAAGCGGCCCGGCTGCTGCAGAACGGCCGCGCCTGCCCTCCCGGTTTCTCCCGTCCAGTCTTCACCGTCCTTTCCCAGAGAAAGCGACAGCACAGCCTATGACAACCGAAGCTAAAACGGAAAAACTGGGCCGGGCGCAAGAGGAAACCAGAGCCATTCGACTATTGCTAGAGGAGAGGAATAGCTGCAGGAAAACATGCGCAAAATAGCACAAACATTGCGTCGTCAAGGCTGCAATGTCTAATACAAAATAGAAGGTTCTCATAGCAACAAAAACGTGCCCATGTTGTGCTCAGTATTACATGCGTTAAAATGTTCTTAGTTGTGAAATTTGACATGACCGCTAGTTAAAGTTACAATGGAAGTTTTAAATCCCGCTTTCCGAAAACTTTGCAGCTATAGCATGAAGTTAAATTTTTGTCTTATTTTCTGGATAAGTTTACTATACTGGAACATAGTAAAGCTCTTTTTATAAAGAGCTTTGAATAAAATACCTAATGATGTGGTTGAAACGAACACCTATTTTCAAAACTAATCTTAAGTGGTATTTCAGTGCATATGTTATGTAAAAGCAATTTATAAACTAAATTTTAAGAGCCTTCAAAATACAAGGTACTCGTATTTAATGACTTAACAGTTTTAATGCTTTTATTGTTTCTATAATCTCTCAGGAAATCCTAAAACTGACTATATTTTTCTTTATTAAAATAACTTTTTCTGTAGAAGATACCCATTTGGCGCTGTGATCAGCATTCTACTTGAAATTGAATATAAACAACTGAATCATTACAAAATGGCTCATGTTAGAAGATACTTAAAACGAATACAATCTTGTACAGTAAATGTTTAACACCCCAAAATAACGAAAAGTAATTATTAGCATTCATTTATATCTAAATCTCAGTCAATATGATCTAAATATTTGTGTTTAAAGACTCCCCCTTTCCATATAGATAATGAAGGGCTTTGAAATAAGTGTAGGAAACCCTAAGTTTGGTCTCAGGCTTCCTATTCATTCACTATGCTTTTTCGTGTGCTGTTTACAGTTTCCTTTTTCTGGAATGCCTTTCCCTGCTTTTTTCCCCCGCCAACATTTCAGCTTCCCACAGACACACATTTGTGCCCTCCTGGTTGTCCTGCAGGATGACCTTTGTTTTTGTTTTTGTCTTTTGTTTTTCGAGACAGGGTCTCGCTCTGTCGTCCAGGATGGAGTGCAGTGGTGTGATCTCTGCTCACTGCAACTTCCGCCTCCCGGTCTCAAGTGACCCTCCCACCGCAACCTCCCAAGTAGCTGGGAGGAGCGGCGCGCGCCACCATGTCTGGCTAGTTTTTGTATTTTTTGTAGAGACAGAGTTTCCCCATGTTGCCCAGGCTGCTCTCAAACTCCTGAGCTCAAGCGATCTGCCGCCTGCCTGGCCCTCCCAAAGTTCTGGGATTACAGGTGTGAGCCACTGTGCCTGGCCAGGATGACCTTTTTGAAGTCACCTAGTCATTGAAGCTTTCCCTCTCAGCCTTTTCCTCTGTGGCCCCATGCTTATAGAGCCTCCCACATTGATTTGCAGTGCCTTCGTTCGTTCACTTTATTTCCACCTACCAAACAGTAAGATCTTGAAGACAGAAACGGCATTATTCGTTTATATATCCCCGGTATCTAGTACAATTTTTCTGTTTGCAATAATAAATGTCTTAAAACTTAAGAAAGGAGTAAGTCTTCTCAATGACTTTTTTTAAAAAAGACCCAGATTCAGCACTTATTGTATGTAAGACAGACCTTCCTTTTACATTACATTTTTCATCAGTAAAAGTACTGGGCCAGGCGCGGTGGCTCACGCATAATCTCAGCACTTTGGGAGGCTGAAGCGGGTGGATCACTTCAGGTCATGAGTTAAAGACCCACCTGGCCAACATGGTAAAACCCCATCTCTACTAAAAATAGAAAAATTAGCCGAATGTGGTGGCTCACGCCTGTAATCCCAGCTACTCGGGAGGCTGAGACAGAAGAATCGCTTGAACCCAGGAGGCAGAGGTTGCAGTGAGCCGAGATCCGCCACTGCACTCCAGCCCAGATGACAGAGCAAGACTCCATCCCCAAAAAAAGGTACTAGTATTTCATGTTAATAAAATGGAATTCTTATATAAACATATATAAATTAAAAATTATTTTAAGAGTTGAACAGATTTCTCTGCAAATCCCCCTATATTTTTATATTTTTTAAACTAACTGTATTCAGCAAAGCTTTTTATTATTTAATTTATTCCAAACCACATTAATCAGTATTTCTCTGAACTCCTACAGCACATTTAAAACAGTACTGTTTCTCTAGGTGTGGGTGAGTAAAAAAATATTTAATATATGTTAATTAACTTCCGCATCTCCTGACCCCACTAAGGTTTGAATAGGAGCCTCCCCCTTTATAAACCCTTTTTATATACCCACACTACCTAGCCTAATTGGGGCACATATTAGCTGCTTCATACATACTTTTCAACTGCCTAATTTGCTGATTAGGCATAAAAGTATATAATTCTGGAAAAGTCTCCACAAGGTGAAAATGATTATCCAAATAATAAAGGCCCACAATGCCAGTGAGTACATTATCTGCATTATGCTGATATTTGACTCCTTTCAACTCTCTTTGGTTGTAGAAACATGACCGATGATTATATTACACTTTTAACTCTTTAAATATTATTAGCTTGCTTTGGACTGTGGAAAACTAACTACAATCATTTTTATTCCTCAGAATATATTTTGCGGCCGGGCACGGTGGCTCATGCCTGTATACCCAGCACTTTGGGAGGCCGAGGTGGGCAGATCACGAGGCCAGGAGTTCGAGACCAACCTGGCCAATATGGTGTAACCCCGTCTCTACTAAAAGTACAAACATTAGGTGGGCATAGTGCTGCAAGCCTGTAGTCCTAGAGAAGTAACAATGTCCAAACTTCCTATTTTAGAGTTTTCACGAGGCGCAATAGATGTAACTGAAAGCTTCGAGAAGTTTAAAGGACTTGCAAGGAAATCTACTGAAATAAGCCCCATTCCACCTGGGCAGAAGCACTCAGACGCCAAACCCCACCTTCTGTCCTGAAATTCACCTTCCACTAGGAGAGTTTGCTTTTCTAATGCTTCAAATGCACAACGGGAGATGTTCTGACTTCAGGGTTTCTACCCTTCACTGCTGTAATCTGCTGCCTGTATGACATGCGATCTGGTTTACACCGTACAGCTTATCATCTTCAGCTTGTGGCCCCTTCCTTGTTTCCACCTTGCTATTCAGGAGGGCCTGTAAGGGTATCTGGATTCCTTGAGCTGTAGATGCAGGACAGTGAGAGGGAGGGAGGTAGTTCTCTGGTCTAATTTCAGTTTCCTAACTGAGGGTACATGCCTTCCCTGAATGATCATCATCAAAAATATCCAGCCCTTCATGGAAGACACCACCCCTCCTCATAGATGAGTCCCTGAGCTTATGATCTCAAAAGGAAATCCTTATCAGAATACAACAGAATAAGGACATAGTTTCATTACAGTTATAATAATAAAAGTAGTTCTTCTTTATTAAGCTGCATGAGGTACTTTGTATTGTATTAGTAT